GATCTCCCTCTCTCCCTCCCTGTCTGCTCTCTTTGATAAAGACACTAATCCCCTTCATGAGGACTCCACCCTCATGACTTAGTCACTATCCAAAGGCCCCACCTCCTAATACCATTACCTTGGTGGTGAAGATTTCGACATATGAATTTTGAGGCTACATAAACATTCAGGCCACAGCAATACAAAACTCACTTCTATAATTGTAGGGTCTGGGTAGGCAGGAATAAATTCTGTAGGGTAGGCCCTTCAGAAAAGCAGGTGGAAACTCCTAAAACAGCAGATGAAGCAGCTGAGCACTTACGGAATTTTTTTAAATTTTTACATAAATAAGGTCTTCCTGCGTTTCCCAGGCTGAAATTTAACTCCTGGGCTCAAGCGATCCTGCTGCCTCAGCCTCCCAAAGTGCTGGGATTCCAGGCTTGAGTCACCACCCCCAGCTAGATGTGATTTCCACCACCCCCACCCTCCCAAGATGTGATTTCCACCACCCCCACCCTCCAGGGCAACCTCAGCTTTGCTCTTTAACTGATTGACCTTTAACTGATAGAAAATAACCCACCCAGATTATCCAGGATAATCTCATTTACTGAAAGCCAACTGATTATATAACCCAATCACGTCTGCAAAATACCTTCATCGCAATGCTTAGATTCGTGTTTTATTGAAAAAATAGGGAGCGTAGAGCAGCCAAGTTGACACACAGATAGCACCATCGCAATGCTGAAAAGACATGAGTTTCAGAAGAGCCGAGGAAAACAAAAAATGCAAAGTAAGGTAAGGACATTCTTATAATGTAGAAACTAATATGGCCAAACTGAAATAATTAAACAAGAGTCATATTTAGAAAGGTATTATGAAGAAGACAAAATCACCACGTAGAATCTGTACTTCCACTTAATCTAATTACTTCAAGTTTCTTTCTACAGGTGTTAAATATTTAATGAGGGGATTAAATTGAAAGCTATTTAAGAAAGGGGCGGGTCACCTTGACCCTATATAAAGCCTGTGTCTTTGAGAGCTGCTCAGTTACTCGCTGATCTCCGTGGAGTCCAGGTCTTCTGCCCAAGATGAATTTGGAGGGCACTTCAGGTGGTAAGTTCCCATCAGCCTTTTCTCTGTTCTTTTCACACTATTCTCCCCCTTTTCTGTTCATCAGGCATACTTCAAAAAGAATTCTGGAGAAACAGAATTCAGTATAACCAGAGTCAAAAGGATATCCTCCAATCATGGTTTCAACATGACCCTTTCCCTGATAAAGCTGCCAGAGAACAACTGGCCAAAGAAATTGGGGTTCCAGAATCTAATATTCAGGTAGGCATTAGATTTCTACTTCATTACCTGTCGTATGACTATCACATCTTCTTCTCCTACTTAGGTTTGGTTTAAAAATTACAGAGTAAAACAGAGAAAACTGGATTATAAGTGCTTCTCAGAAAAAGATCAAACCCAGGGGCATGACCAGTCCCAGCATCTGACTCAAGGTAAGAATGCTCAATGGGTCCCATTGAGAGTAAATTCCCCAACAGCTTCTGTGTTCTCCTTTAGAATACTTACCTAAAGAAGCCCGACAAAAACAGACATTCATCACATGGACTCAAAAAAACAGGCTAGTGCAAGCCTTTGAGAGGAACCCATTCCCTGATATTGCTACCAGAAAAAAACTGGCTGAACAAACAGGCCTGCAGGAATCAAGAATTCAAGTAAGTTCTATGTGTGTGATCCCAACTATGTCTATGATGTCATGTTGCCCTTTTTCTCATTTAGATGTGGTTTCAGAAACAAAGATCTCTGTACCTCAAGAAGAGCAGAATGGAGCCCATGAATTTATTGGTAGACGACCCAAATGAGAGACCAGATGCAACTGTTGGGTGGCATCCAATCAACCTGTTCCTCCCCACAGACAGCTCTCATTATTTTTCTTGCTCACATTCTTCCAGCGGGCATGAAACTCTTCCACCTGTTCTTCCTTCAACCCAGGCTCCTTGGGATCCCTTCAGGTTCCATGTGAGCCAAGGACCAAATGTCATGATCATGCAGCCCACACAGGCTGTGCAGGAAGGAGAGAAGTCTGATCAGCCTCTGATAATTCCGAATCACCTCCTGACACTGCCAATTCTGACAAAGGACTTAGATACTCCGACTCCCTTCTGGCTCCAATACCAAGAAGAACACCAAAATCACAAAGAACACTCTGGCTCGGGAGTACCACAGGTCAAGAGCCATTCTCAGCCTGAACCTGAGCACAGGGAGCAACAACCTCTAAATCTGGGTCAGTTTGACATATCGAACATTTTGCAAAGGTGGGACGAGATCTGCCAGGCTCTGCTTGCTGAATGGGACCCTCTCAAAGGGACACACTGAGACAGACTTGTGGCAGCAGTAGGCACACTCAGCTGAGAAACATGTCATCCACTTGGCTAATTGTCCCA